CCTTTGGGGGGCCGAGGCGGGAGCATCACTTGAGCCCAGGTGTTCGAGACTAGCCTGGCCAATGTGATGAAACCCCATCTCCACTAAAAAAATACAAAAATTAGCCTGGTGTGGTGGCACATGCCTGTAATCCCAGCAACTCTGGAGGCTGAGGCGGGAGAATTGCTTGAACCCGGGAGGCGGAGGTTGCAGCGAGCCAAGATCACGCCATTGCACTCCAGCCTGCGCGACAAGTGAAACTGTATCTCAAAACAAAACAAAACAAACAAAAACAAAAATACCCACATGCATTTGGGGGAATTTTGGTGGGGTGTGAACTTGAGCATCTGAGGGGAAATTGAAGAAGGATCAGTGAGTGAGGTAATCGCGTGGGACGTGAATGGGAAGAGCAATCATGGTGGAAGTCACTGGCGGGAGGAGGTGCCTGCAACCCGGGAGGAAGGAGAAACGGAGCCTCCTGGCAGCCAGGACGAGGCTGGAAAGAAGGTGATCCGAGGAGCTCCTGTTGCTTGGCTCCGGGTTTAACTGGCAGAGAGAAGCCCTCTGCGTTGGGGTCTGGAGGAGGTGGCCGAGAGTGAGGAGAGGGGAAGGCTGATCGGTGCCTTCTGCCCCAGGGGTTTTGCTTGTTCCTGTGTTTGTAGCAGTTGATGGGCAGGCCTTGCTGTTCCCATTTGACTGAGAGTTTTGGAGACGTTGCCAAAGGATGAGGCTGCCAGGCTGAAACCAGACAGAAGGGGCAGGGGCCAGAGTGGAGAGGGGGGTGCGTCCTGGAGGGGGCAGCTGCGCATAGAGGGGGCAGCTGCCACTGTGGAGTTCAGGGTCCCGGGAGGTGGCTATGGGGGTGCCCTCTGGCCTGAGCGAGCTCTGGTGGGGTGGGTGGGGAGTGGGGTCCTGCGTTCTGGAGACGCGGCCATGCTGGTGCCCTGCTGCGGCCTGGTGGGGAGTGGGGTCCTGAGTTCTGGAGACACAGCCATGCTGCTGCCCTGCTGCGGCCTGTCTGAGAGCGCGCGTTCCCTGCCCCCAGGTTCCTCCTGGTTTTCTCCTGCCTCGTGCTGTCTGTGTTTTCCACCATCAAGGAGTATGAGAAGAGCTCGGAGGGGGCCCTCTACATCCTGGTGAGCCCCGAGGGAGGGCGGGGGCTGGAAGTCTCAAGGTGGCCTCAGCTTTCCTCCCCTGCAGGAAATCGTGACTATCGTGGTGTTTGGCGTGGAGTACTTCGTGCGGATCTGGGCCGCAGGCTGCTGCTGCCGGTACCGTGGCTGGAGGGGGCGGCTCAAGTTTGCCCGGAAACCGTTCTGTGTGATTGGTGAGGCCTGGTGGGGGTGGTATTGCTAGAATAGCAGCTCACCAGCTCCACGCCCGCTTTGTAGACATCATGGTGCTCATCGCCTCCATTGCGGTGCTGGCCGCCGGCTCCCAGGGCAACGTCTTTGCCACATCTGCGCTCCGGAGCCTGCGCTTCCTGCAGATTCTGCGGATGATCCGCATGGACCGGCGGGGAGGCACCTGGAAGCTGCTGGGCTCTGTGGTCTATGCCCACAGCAAGGTGAGTCACGGCCCCAAGGCTGGCGGTGGGCGTGGTCATGATGGTGGTGCCGTCTGCCTCTCAGGAGCTGGTCACTGCCTGGTACATCGGCTTCCTTTGTCTCATCCTGGCCTCGTTCCTGGTGTACTTGGCAGAGAAGGGGGAGAACGACCACTTTGACACCTACGCGGATGCACTCTGGTGGGGCCTGGTGAGTTGTGGTCATTGTGGTTTTCCCTTTCCCCTTCGTGTGACTAGAGCCTGCGGTCCCACAGATCACGCTGACCACCATTGGCTACGGGGACAAGTACCCCCAGACCTGGAACGGCAGGCTCCTTGCGGCAACCTTCACCCTCATCGGTGTCTCCTTCTTCGCGCTGCCTGCAGTAAGTCCAGCTGCCCCTGCCTGCCTTGGAGGCTGGGGTGTGACCTGACCCTGATGAATTGCAGGGCATCTTGGGGTCTGGGTTTGCCCTGAAGGTTCAGGAGCAGCACAGGCAGAAGCACTTTGAGAAGAGGCGGAACCCGGCAGCAGGCCTGATCCAGGTGAGTCCAGGTGTCCCCCGGGGACCAGCACACCTCGCCAACTGCCTTGTCTTTCCCTCCGCAGTCGGCCTGGAGATTCTACGCCACCAACCTCTCGCGCACAGACCTGCACTCCACGTGGCAGTACTACGAGCGAACGGTCACCGTGCCCATGTACAGGTACCGCCGCCGGGCACCTGCCACCAAGCAACTTTCCCTTTGTGTGTGTGGAAACACTTGAAAGTTCGCAAACTCAAACCTACGGGGCCTCCAGGTAGGAAATGCATGGACAGAAGCCCTGTGTGTACGCTCACTCCCCTCTCCTTCTCTTGCCCCAGACTTATCCCCCCGCTGAACCAGCTGGAGCTGCTGAGGAACCTCAAGAGTAAATCTGGACTCGCTTTCAGGTCAGCTGGGGAGCTCCAGGTGGGGCGGGTGGGGCCACTAACTCTCTGTTGCTTCTGTTTGAAGGAAGGACCCCCCGCCGGAGCCGTCTCCAAGGTCAGTGCCCCCTGCTGCTACCCTGGTGTCTGCCCAGGACTAACTGTGCTCTCCTCATTTCCAGTAAAGGCAGCCCGTGCAGAGGGCCCCTGTGTGGATGCTGCCCCGGACGCTCTAGGTACCGCGGAACACGCCGCACGGACTGACGGCTTCTGTCTGTCTGTCGGTTCCCGTGGGAGCAGCCAGAAGGTCAGTTTGAAAGATCGTGTCTTCTCCAGCCCCCGAGGCGTGGCTGCCAAGGGGAAGGGGTCCCCGCAGGCCCAGACTGTGAGGCGGTCACCCAGCGCCGACCAGAGCCTCGAGGACAGCCCCAGCAAGGTGCCCAAGAGCTGGAGCTTCGGGGACCGCAGCCGGGCACGCCAGGCTTTCCGCATCAAGGGTGCCGCGTCACGGCAGAACTCAGAAGGTGGGTGTGGCCGCATCCTCTCCTGGTCCATC